GGAAAGGCAGGCTGTGTACTCTGGGGAAAGTGGAGCAAGGAAGGAGCTACAGTGGCCGACGCTGGAGGTCGGCTGCAGAAAAACTAGAAAAAGTAGGGAGGAAAGAGGAAAAGAGGAGGCGTCTACACTGAGGGGGTTCTAGAGAGGGAGGGGTGGACTCCGTAGATGGGGGTAGTTCAGTCTCGAAACCTGGGGCGTGCTCTGTCCTGGAGGAGGGAGGCGGGCAGTCGGAGGGGAATTGAATGGAAGTTCTGTGTTGGAAATGTTTTGGGAGATCTTCTGTAGGGGGACTGTGGAAGGGGGTCTACATTGGGGTAAGTGCAGGAGGTAGAGGCTTACACGTGAATCGATTCTGCACTGAAATAACTAGGGAAAGAGGATGCTACCCTGAAAGTGGGGATACTTACTTTCGATGATGTGGGGGAGGGAGGAGGTCTATACTGGCGGAATTGAGGGAGTGGAGGGTCTGCACTGAAGACGCTGGGGAAGGATGTGCCATGGATATGGGAAGGAACCCTAGCTGATTAGAGAGCCTCTCGGGAGGATGGGAGGATGGGAAGAGGAGGTTTCCTGTTTGTACCCCCGAAAATATGGGTGAAGGACCTGTGCCGTGGCCCGTGAGAAGGAGGTCTGGGTGCGGAAACTCCAGGCCAGGTGGGTCCGGGGGAGGCCGGTCGCGCCCAGGAAATGCCCTATACGCGCAGGCCGGACCATGGGAACCCCAAAGCCACGGATCCTGCCCTGGCTGGTGTCGCAGCTGGACCTGGGGCAACTGGAGGGCGTGGCCTGGGTGAACAAGAGCCGCACGCGCTTCCGCATCCCTTGGAAGCACGGCCTACGGCAGGATGCACAGCAGGAGGATTTCGGAATCTTCCAGGTGCGTGCGACGACCTGGGACGCTGGAAACCCGGAGCTGCGCGCTGGGCGGAAAGGACTCCTAGTGGGCCCGGCTGAGAAGGCGGAGGTGGCGCGCGAGGGGCGGGCTCGTGCCAACGCTGGTGGGTGGGGCTAGAACGGGAGGGGCGGGGCTAGCCGGATCCGCTGACTGATGGTGGGGCGCAAGCAGGGTTGGAGCTGCAGGGTTACGGGAATAAAACCGGGAAAGCCGGTTAGTACGCAAAGGAAATGCATCCTGGGGGTTTGGGGCTTTCTAGAGGCCGGGGCTCTTGGTTGTAGGATAGATACTGGGGGATGGTTCTTGAAACATCAGAGGTGAGGCCTGGAGCCCCAAATCTGAGGTTCCTAACTACCGAATTAGTATATGCCAGAGGTGGTAAACAGTGTGAGGGGCGGGGTTATCACAGAGGGTGTCGCGGGGCAGGTGGTGCACGGGATTAGACACCAAGTTGGACTTGGAAGCCTGGCTTAGAAAGAAAAGGTTTTTGGGCCGGGGGCGGTGGTTCACACCTGTAATCCTAGCACTTTGCAAGGCCAAGGCGGGAGGATCGCTTGAGCCCAGGAGTTTGAGGCCAGCTTGGGCAACATAGGCTCCATCTCTTTAAAAACAAAAGCGAAACAAAACAAAAACCAAAGAGGTTTCAAAGGCTTTTGAAGAGGCCGAGCACAGTAGCTCATGCCTGTAATCCCAGCACTTTGGGAGGCCGAGGAGGACGGATCACCTGAGGTCAGGAGTTCAAGACCAGCCTGGCCAACATGGTGAAACCCCATCTCTACTAAAAATACAAAAATTAGCCAGGTGTAGTGGTGCCCACCTGTAATCCCAGCTACTCAGGAGGCTGAGACAGGAGAATCGCTTGAACCGGGGAGGCGGAAGTTGCAGTGAGCTGAGATTGCACCATTGCATTCCAGCCTGGGTGACAGGAGTGAAACTCCATCTCAAAAAGAAAAAAAGCCTTTTGAAAACTAGAGGTGGGGGATGGAGGTAGGTGGGACGGGGGGATTTGGGGATGGACCCCCCCACCATCCTGACACCACTGTTGCCCCAGGCCTGGGCCGAGGCCACTGGTGCATATGTTCCCGGGAGGGATAAGCCAGACCTGCCAACCTGGAAGAGGAATTTCCGCTCTGCCCTCAACCGCAAAGAAGGGTTGCGTTTAGCAGAGGACCGGAGCAAGGACCCTCACGACCCACATAAAATCTACGAGTTTGTGAACTCAGGTCTGCCAGCTTGGGGTTCGTGTGGGAGGCTGACTCCTACTCCCCTCACCACTTTTCTCAACAGGAGTTGGGGACTTTTCCCAGCCAGACACCTCTCCGGACACCAATGGTGGAGGCAGTACTTCTGATACCCAGGTGAGAATGTGCCCAACTTTCATGCCCCTCAGATGCCTGATTCTCTTTTTTTGTTTCCCTCCAGGAAGACATTCTGGATGAGTTACTGGGTAACATGGTGTTGGCCCCACTCCCAGATCCGGGACCCCCAAGCCTGGCTGTAGCCCCTGAGCCCTGCCCTCAGCCCCTGCGGAGCCCCAGCTTGGACAATCCCACTCCCTTCCCAAACCTGGGGCCCTCTGAGAACCCACTGAAGCGGCTGTTGGTGCCGGGGGAAGGTGAGTGTCAGCTGCAGGCTGGGAGGGCTGAGCTCCCCTTCATGCCGCTGCTGCCGCTGCTCAGAGTGGGAGTTCGAGGTGACAGCCTTCTACCGGGGCCGCCAAGTCTTCCAGCAGACCATCTCCTGCCCGGAGGGCCTGCGGCTGGTGGGGTCCGAAGTGGGAGACAGGACGCTGCCTGGATGGCCAGTCACACTGCCAGACCCTGGCATGTCCCTGACAGACAGGGGAGTGATGAGCTACGTGAGGCATGTGCTGAGCTGCCTGGGTGGGGGACTGGCTCTCTGGCGGGCCGGGCAGTGGCTCTGGGCCCAGCGGCTGGGGCACTGCCACACATACTGGGCAGTGAGCGAGGAGCTGCTCCCCAACAGCGGGCATGGGCCTGATGGCGAGGTCCCCAAGGACAAGGAAGGAGGCGTGTTTGACCTGGGGCCCTTCATTGTAGGTGAGTGAGACAGGGGCTTCGACCTGGCCAGTGGGTAGAGGGTCCTCTTCTCATCCCTGACTAGGCTCCTGGGCCCCCAGATCTGATTACCTTCACGGAAGGAAGCGGACGCTCACCACGCTATGCCCTCTGGTTCTGTGTGGGGGAGTCATGGCCCCAGGACCAGCCGTGGACCAAGAGGCTCGTGATGGTCAAGGTGCCTGCAGACCTGAGTCCCTGGGGCTGAAATTCCCTGACTCCTGTCCCCACTTCCCCTGCAGGTTGTGCCCACGTGCCTCAGGGCCTTGGTAGAAATGGCCCGGGTAGGGGGTGCCTCCTCCCTGGAGAATACTGTGGACCTGCACATTTCCAACAGCCACCCACTCTCCCTCACCTCCGACCAGTACAAGGCCTACCTGCAGGACTTGGTGGAGGGCATGGATTTCCAGGGCCCTGGGGAGAGCTGAGCCCTCGCTCCTCATGGTGTGCCTCCAACCCCCCTGTTCCCCACCACCTCAACCAATAAACTGGTTCCTGCTATGATCACTTGTGCGTGTCTGGTGTTGGGTGCCCTC